CCCAGATTGACTTTTCCCTTTAGCTTAGTAATTTTGAGGCCACAAGATTTTCCTTTCACAGATTCTATCAGCAGGAGAGTTGTTTTCTGTAGGAATCACAGAGATTCAGCTTTGCACTCCTGCTATAGGGGAGCACATCCCTAACTTCCTTCATTTGCCTTAGGCACTCTAAGGCTTCTGAGGGCCTTCAGACACATTATAACACAACAACGCTTATCAGCCTCTGCTTCCAGTGCAGGTATTTTGCGACTGAACGACTGTTTCAAACGGTGTGGTAATTTGGATTTTTAGCCTTTAGGAGAATCCTAAATAATAGTTTTAGCTTGAGCTCCCTATTATTTACCTTGCGCTCCCCGAAATCTGAAACAGTATTTTTCCAGATTCTTGAGTGATTAGTTACAGACACTAGTCTCCAGGAATCTCAATACGGCTTCTAAGGCTAGGTGAGACCCCTCCTCTGCCCTAGAAAGGCGCCTTTTTTTTTTTTTTTTTTTTTTTTTTTTTTTTTTTTTTTGAGACAGAGTCTTGCTCTGTCGCGCAGGCTGGAGGGCAGTGGCGCGATCCCAGCTCACTGCAAGCTCTGCCTCCCAGGTTCACGCCATTCTCCTCCAGCCTCAGCCTCCAGAGTAGCTGTGACTGTAGGCGCCCGCCACCACACCCAGCTAACTTTTTTTTTTTTTGAATTTTTAGTAGACACGGGGTTTCACCGTGTTAGCCAGGATGGTCTCCATCTCCTGACCTCGTGATCCGCCCACCTCCGCCTTCCAAAGTGCTGAGATTACAGGCTTGAGCCACTGCGCCCGGCCAGAAGGGTGCGCTTTTTAAGGAGAACCCCTGACCTGATGGCGGGCTTTTCCTGCAGATGGACTCTGGGTATCGCTCTTTTTAGCGCCATGGAAAGTGGGGAACTACATTACCCAGAAAGCTCTGCGTTAAACGACAGCCGGTCAGAGCCAATGAGCACTCGGAAAGAAGGCATTTCCACGTGTGCACGTAACGTAAGGCTGAGACTTCCGGGGTCTCTAGTAGCGGCTGTGTATCGGTGACGCGGGTGTTTCCCCAGTTTGTGGCCCCTGAGTGCTGGGGGGGGACCGCGGTGACTGAACCTAGAAGGTGGAGAGGAATCGTCCTCGGTGCCCAGAGGCGGCTCTGCAGCCCCGTGACGGCGACCACTGCTCCCGGGCCGTGCTTCCCCAAGTAGTCCGATGGCAGCGGCTGCGCCGAGGCGCCCGACTCAGGTAATTGTGGCGCCTTCTGTGCCCTCAGGTCACCCCATCGTCACCCAGGTCCTAAACCAGCGAGGGAGCGGCTCCTGCTCACGGGTCTGTAGCCGGTACCCGGCGTAGGAACACTGAGGCGCTCGCAGGAGGGGTCCCTGTGTAACTGTCCAGTGGGGGTCCCTGTGTAACTGTCCAGTGGGTTCACCTTGCCAGCTGCCTAGACAGAGCCGATTTATGAAGACTGGAGAATTGCGATGGAGAAATAGTAATTGACGCAGAGCCGTCAGGCTGTTCTGGAGACAGGAGTTTTATTATTACTCAAATCAGTCTCCATTAGCATTCCGGGATCAGAGTTTTCAACATTAATTTGGCGGTAAGGGTTGGGACCTGAGATGGATTCATAGAGGGTTAAAGTGAGTTTTTCATGCTGTTTTCTGTTCTGGGTGGGATGGCAGAACTGATTGACCCAGATTACCGGTCTGTGTGTTGTCAGCTGATCCATCCAGTGCAGGATCTGCAAAATACCTCAAGCACTGATCTTAGGTTTTACAATAGTGATTTATCTTCAGGAGCAACTTGGGGAGGTTCAGACTCTTGGAGTCAGAAGCTGCATGACCCCTAAACGGTAATTTCTAACCTTGTAGCTAATTCGTTAGTCCTGCAAAGGCAGGCTGTTCTCCAGGCAAGAAGGGGGTCTTTTCAGGAAAGGGCTATTATCAATTTTGTTTCAGAGTGAAACCATGAACTGAATTCCTTCCCTAAGTTAATTCAGCCTATACCCAGGAATGAACAAGGACAGCTGAAAGGTTGGAAGCAAGACGGAGTCAGTAAGGTCTGATTTCTTTCACTGTCATAATTTCCTCAGTTATAATTTTGCAAAGACGGTTTCACCTGTTTCTGACACCCGTGGGATGCGGTGGGGAGAGCAACAAGCACAGGGAGGGGCGCAGGCAATGGCCTGGAGATGGACGGAGCCGGGAGGATGGAACCTGTCTGGAACAAAGTGTGAGGTGGAGCTCTCCCTGGAAGAGTAAGCAGGCCGAGGGCTGTGCATTCAAGGTGAGGACGCTAGAAGCCATGGAGAGTTTTGAATAAAGGAGGGACATGATCCAAATCCAGGCTTTTAAGGTTTCCCAAAGGACATTCAAAGGAAGAATATCGTAGAGAGGATGAAGACTTTGGGGTCTTGGGAGGTTGAATCCTTTTTGTAGCTCACATAGGTGGTAGAGATGACATTTTGCACTGAGACAAGCAGGTCAGACAACCAGCCGTAGGGTTACCTGGTTCCAGGGACAAGAAAGGGTTCAGGGAGGCCTGAGCTTATCAAATCCCGTGACATGTTTGTAATGTCTGCCTCTCCCCTCAGGCACTCCTGGCTGCAGAAGCACTTAGGGAACCCACACAGGGAAGTGGAGGGTGTTCAATCCCCTCATTGGTCTTGACCCCATCCACAGGTTCTCTAGCTTGTGGTGTGCTGGGACTCTTAAGTGCCATTTTTTCAGTCCTTTGATCCGAGGACCCTGGAGAATCTCTAAAGACAGGATACTGAGGCCATGGCAGGTTATATGCAAGTATGCCCATTTCTGTCAGCCAGTGTAAACACTCTTGTAAGATTAACCCAGGATTTGCTACCAGGTTGTGAAATGCTTAGAGATAAAAAGGATCAAAGTCAGAAGGTGATATTACCACAGTTCTACTGGCTACCGGCTTCATCTGGTTGGACCTTGGTGCACACACTATGGGTTGAGGGAAGAGGAAGAAATGTCAGAGATAAGGCTCCTGCCATAATCCAGGTGAGGGTTAGTGGATCAGATACGTGGCAAATGCTGTTTGTGGTTTCATCTGTCACTATCATAGCAGGGCACTGTGACCTTTGAAGATGTGGCTGTGAACTTTTCCCAGGAGGAGTGGTGTCTTCTTAGTGAGGCTCAGAGGTGCTTGTACCGTGATGTGATGCTAGAGAACCTGGCTCTCATATCCTCGCTGGGTAAGTTGCTCACGCTCACCTTTGTGACCTGATTTGCACTTGACCAGCATTTTCTTGCTCTCAGGTTGTTGGTGTGGATCAAAAGATGAGGAGGCACCTTGTAAGCAGAGAATTTCTGTACAAAGAGAGTCTCAGAGCAGGACTCCTAGGGCAGGTGTTTCTCCTAAGAAGGCTCACCCCTGTGAAATGTGTGGCCTCATCTTGGAGGATGTTTTTCACTTTGCTGACCACCAGGAAACTCATCACAAGCAGAAGCTGAACAGGAGTGGAGCATGTGGAAAAAACTTGGATGACACTGCATACCTTCATCAGCACCAGAAGCAGCATATTGGAGAGAAATTCTACAGAAAGAGTGTCAGAGAAGCATCGTTTGTAAAGAAACGTAAGCTCAGGGTGTCACAGGAGCCATTTGTCTTCCGCGAGTTTGGGAAGGACGTTCTGCCCAGTTCAGGATTGTGCCAAGAAGCAGCTGCTGTAGAGAAGACAGACAGTGAAACTATGCATGGCCCACCCTTTCAGGAGGGAAAAACTAATTACAGTTGTGGAAAACGCACAAAAGCCTTCAGCACCAAACACTCAGTTATTCCACACCAGAAACTTTTCACTAGAGATGGATGTTATGTGTGCAGTGATTGTGGAAAATCCTTTAGCAGATATGTCAGCTTCAGTAATCATCAGCGAGATCACACTGCAAAAGGACCTTATGATTGTGGAGAGTGTGGGAAATCTTATAGTCGAAAGAGCAGCCTTATTCAACATCAGCGAGTCCACACTGGAAAGACAGCTTATCCCTGTGAGGAGTGCGGGAAATCTTTTAGTCAGAAGGGCAGCCTTATTAGCCATCAGCGTGTTCACACTGGAGAAAGGCCTTATGAGTGTAGAGAATATGGGAAATCTTTTGGTCAAAAGGGTAACCTCATTCAACATCAGCAAGGTCACACTGGAGAGAGAGCTTATCACTGTGGGGAATGTGGGAAATCTTTTCGTCAGAAGTTCTGCTTTATTAACCATCAGCGTGTTCACACTGGAGAAAGGCCTTACAAGTGTGGAGAATGTGGAAAATCTTTTGGTCAAAAGGGCAACCTCGTTCAACATCAGCGAGGTCATACTGGAGAAAGGCCCTATGAGTGCAAGGAATGTGGGAAATCATTTAGGTACAGATCCCACCTCACTGAACACCAGAGACTTCACACTGGGGAAAGACCTTACAATTGTAGGGAATGTGGGAAATTATTTAACAGGAAGTATCATCTTCTCGTTCATGAGAGAGTTCACACTGGAGAAAGGCCATATGCGTGTGAGGTATGTGGGAAATTATTTGGTAATAAGAACTGCGTGACTATACATCAGAGGATTCACACTGGAGAAAGGCCGTATGAATGCAATGAATGTGGGAAATCATTTCTTTCCAGCTCTGCGCTTCATGTTCATAAAAGAGTTCATTCTGGACAAAAGCCTTATAAGTGCAGTGAATGTGGAAAATCCTTTGCTGAATGTTCCAGTCTCATTAAACACAGGAGAATTCACACTGGAGAAAGGCCTTATGAATGTACCAAATGTGGAAAAACATTTCAGCGAAGCTCTACCCTCCTTCATCATCAGAGTTCACACAGGAGAAAGGCCTTATGAGTGCAGTGAATATGGGAAATCGTTTGCTGAAACATCCCGTCTCATTAAACACAGGAGAGTTCATACTGGAGAAAGGCCTTATGAGTGCTGTCAATCTGGGAAACATCAGAATGTCTGCTCTCCTTGGTCTTAAGAGACTTCGCATTGGAACGGAGTCTCATTCTGTCACCCAGGCTGGAGTGCAGTGGTGCAATCTTGGCTCACTGCAACTTGGGCCTCCCAGGTTCAAGTGATTCTCCTACCTCAGCCTCCCAAGGAGCTGAGATTACGAGTACACCACACCATGCCCGGCCAAATACTTGGTTTTCAGTACCACAAGAGCTATGAGCTGGTTATCCACTTCATGTGGAATCATAAGTGTCCCCAAGTGACAATACGTATAGATTGCTGGGCAGTGAAACAGTTAAGATGTCACCGTAGCTTGCTTTCTATTCAACATCTTTCTAAGATTACCTTACTATTTCTTTTGTTCCAAGTTTGTATTTCCTCAGAGTTCTCACATATGGAAAGGATACACACTTTGTAGAAACAAGAACTTTATGTTATCCAAGTTCTGGGATAGCCATGAGCTCCAATTACCTCAGAGCTCCGAGTCCTCTACTCAGTACCCGTTGAGATTTATGTGTTCTGAGGCTTTTGTCTTCTAGCTACTTACTTCATTCTCCATGGGTAACGTCATTCATCCACATTAACTAATTTCCTCACTCCAAGCTCTTTTCTGGAGATAATCTCCAGTCCCTGTGCAGACACTGTCATTGCACTTTCTGCTGAAATGGTAGTTTCTTGCCAGCAAGGTGAGATTATGGAATCCAGAATCTTTTTTCAGGGGCCACATGCCCATTTCCCCACTTGCATGAATGTCGACACTGTAGCCACAGTTTTGGCCGTAAATGTGAATTTGGCAAGTAACCACTGTTCCCAAATTGGGAAATGTCCCAGTCAGAAGAAGATTATCTGGGACACTGATACTGACAGGGAGATGGGACATTCTGAGGGACCCGGAGGCAGGGAGCCACCTCCTCAGCTTCCCTGAGGGCTGCCTAGAATCTCTCTTGTTTCCTCTCACTCTGAATTATTCTTCCTCTCATGACTGACCAAACACATGGAACCTCACAAAGTCCATTTTAAGAGCTTTATCTTGTGAAGTGAAGAACATGAAGATAGTTTGAATCAAAGTTATTGAGTGGACACTTAATGTCTTTATAACATTTTTTACATATGTGTTTGTGTTTTTTGGGGAGCATAATTTGCAAATGGAATATCTGTTATTTTACTAAGATGCTTCATGGATACAAGAGTTAAAACTTCCTGTCCCATTTAGTGAAACAAAAGGTTAAGAAATGTGGATAAAGCTTGTAAGTTAGAAATGGCAAGATAATCAGCTATATGAAGAATCTCAGCTGGGTGTTTTGGCTCAGGCCTGTAATCCCAGCACTTTGGGAGGCTGAGGTGGGTGGCTTACAAGGTCAGGAGTTCAAGACCACCCTGGACAATATGGTGAAACCCTGTCTCTACTAAAAATACAAAAATTACCCAAGCATAGTGGTGGGTGCCTGTAGTCCCAGCTGCTTGGGAGGCTGAGGCAGGAGAATTCGTTAAACCTGGGAGGCATAGGTTGCAGTGAGCCGAGATTGCACCACTGCACTCCAGCCTGGTGACAGAGCGAGACTCCGTCTCAAAAAAAAAAAAAAAAAAAAAAAAAAATCTCAATCCCTAAATGTTACCTTTTATAACAGCAGGTTATATGGGCTTAGATATTATCCCTAAATTTTTTTTTTTTTTTTTTTTTGAGACAGAGTCTCACTCTGTCACCCAGGCTGAAGTGCAATGGCATGGTCTCGGCTCACTGCAACCTCCGCCTCCCAGGTTCAAGTGATTCTCTTGCCTCAGCCTCCCAAGTAGCTGGGCCTATAGGTTCCCTCCACCACGCCCACCTAATTTTTGTATTTTTAGTAGAGATGGGCTTTCACTACGTTAGCCAGGCTGGTCTCAAACTTGTGACCTCATGATCCACCCCCCTCAGCCTCCTAAAGTGCTGGGATTACAGGCATCTGCCACGGCACTCGGCTTATCCCTAGAAATCCTATGATAGCATGATGTATAGGCACCTAAAGGCATGGCACTTGAGAAATGTGAATAAGATTGTAAGTTACAAATAGCAAGGTACAGTCAGATGTTAACAGTCTCAGCCCCTAAATGTCACCTTGTATTACAGCATGTTATATAAGCACATACAGGCACATACATGAAATAGTGATACTTCATTCTCAGTAATATTTTTCATCCTTCTCACTGGAAAGATCTTTGATGATTTTTAATCAACATAGGAGTTTCAATGATATCTAGAAGTTTAAAAGGGCTCGTTCAAACAAATTATGACCATACACCCTGAAGAGTATGTGTCTGTCTCTTGTGGTGTAAATTTTTATTTTATTACACCCAATTATGTTCCCACAAAACCTTTATAATTGGGAAATTAAGGAGCCTTCCTCGGAAATGGAGGTTGCAATCAGCTGAGATGGTACCACTGCACTCTAGCCTGGGCAAAAGAGCAAGGCCCTGCCTCAAAAAAAACAAAACTTTTTTCTTCATAAACTACAGTTTATATAGGCAAAACTTTCAGTACTAAGCAATTTTAGTCTCTGCAGGCTCTTGTCTTGAATTAATACAACTTTTGTTAATTCTCTTATGAAGTTAAATCTTCCTGCTTGTATGCAACTTATATGTTGAAATTTTTTTGTACAAAAGATTCATACATCTTTCCTGTTTGAAATTATTTTACCGTGCTTCATCAATCTAATGTTTGTT